CAAAGTGCAATTTCGCAGCTATTATTCATTCAACAGCCACTTCCTGAGCACTCACTATGTGCTAGGTACCATGCTGCATGCTAGACAGAAATGAACACCATAAGCAGTCCCTGTCCGGTGAGGACTCATAATCTAATAGGTGCGGGGTATAAGAATAGAGGCAAACACACCTAGCTGCAGGAATAAGGAAGAGAAAGCAATTCATTCTGCCTGAGGTTGCAGAAGGAAAAGCATCCAAAACGTGACATCCGAGCTGGGCCTTGAAGAATGCTAGAGCTGACCCACCAAGGCCTGGTTCTAAAGTGTCTTCGCCTTCTCCATGGAGAAAAGAAGTCTCACATCAGCCCCAGCTGACTCCTATAAAAATTCTGAGGCAGGAAGTCTCATCAGCAATCATTCCCATTTCACCGGAGAAATTGTGACCCAGAATGCAAAAGGCAAACCCAGGGCTATCTTCCCGCCAAGAGAGATGCCGGGTCCCGAACCTCAGATCGGCAGGGTCAGCACAGTTGCAAGTTCTGCCCAGATTCTGAGAGGTGTAGAGCACCGGAATGTGGCAAGGGTCTCCCCCCGGAAGTTGGGAAAAGGCCTGAGAAGAGATCGACCCCCCTCCAACAATCCGCCGGTATCTCTCAGCCACGCCCTCCAGCGCATACTTCTCAGTCACTCACCCGCCGCTCGGCGAGAGGAAATCGGTGTCGTCCTCGTCCCCCGCACCGAACATTGCGTTGGCTTTCACCGGGTTGCGGGGAGGAAGCTGGGTATTCCCAGAGTCCCAGGGCCTGTCACCGCCGACGTCGTAAAATGCCGCGGCGGCGTGCTGCTTTCCGGCAGGGCGAACTCCAGCACGGTCTCTGGACCGAAAGTAGACTGGGCTCTGGAGAAGGTGGGGCAAAGGCAAATGAGAGGCTCGCGCGGGCACGAGCGCCGAGTGACGTCAGGCCTCTCCAGCCCGCAGCGGGGCGGAGCTTCACAGCCCCTTGCAGGGATTGGTCGGTAATGCTAGGGGGCGGGAGGGGGCGGGAAATCCTCGGCCTCGGTGGCGGTGGTGGACACGTCGAGCCGGGTAGAAGTGGAGGGGCCGTTCGAAGAGTCGTGAGGGGGTGACGGGTTAAGATTCGGAGAGAGAGGTGCTAGTGGCTGGACTTGACCTGGAAAGGTAAGGCTTCTCTCGGCCCCTCTTTCGCACCCAAATTATTATATATAATTCTTTCTCTTAAAAGAATCTTCTGCTGACTCTCAACTTTTCCTGGAAAAAATGGATCATTCCCACCATATGGGGATGAGCTATATGGACTCCAACAGTACCATGCAACCTTCTCACCATCACCCAACCACTTCAGCCTCACACTCCCATGGTGGAGGAGACAGCAGCATGATGATGATGGTGAGTGCCATAGGAGGGGCAATGCAGGCCCTTCTCTAACTGACTTGTTTTGGTTTTCTGGCAGCCTATGACCTTCTACTTTGGCTTTAAGAATGTGGAACTACTGTTTTCCGGTTTGGTGATCAATACAGCTGGAGGTGAGTAAGCCATTAGGTAGTGTTGGAAGGTGACAGTACCTCCATATTTTCCTTCCATACTTAGAAATGGCTGGAGCTTTTGTGGCAGTGTTTTTACTAGCAATGTTCTATGAAGGACTCAAGATAGCCCGAGAGAGCCTGCTGCGTAAGTCACAAGTCAGCATTCGCTACAATTCCATGCCTGTCCCAGGACCAAATGGAACCATCCTTATGGAGACACACAAAACTGTTGGGTAAGAACTGAACAGATCCAGATGAAGTCCTACCCTGATTGTTGTGTCCCTGTTTACTCTCCAGGCAACAGATGCTGAGCTTTCCTCACCTCCTGCAAACAGTGCTGCACATCATCCAGGTGGTCATAAGCTACTTCCTCATGCTCATCTTCATGACCTACAACGGGTACCTCTGCATTGCAGTAGCAGCAGGGGCCGGTACAGGATACTTCCTCTTCAGCTGGAAGAAGGCAGTGGTAGTGGATATCACAGAGCATTGCCATTGACATCAAACTCTATGGCGTGGCCTTATCGATTGCAGTGGGAAGTTGTTGAAGACTTGAAGACGTGATTCCTGCTCCAATCATCCCTTCTTGCTCCTCTTTGTGCACGTACACACACACACACACACACACACACACACACCCCTGCTCAACAGAGGTTTAGTTTACAGTCTCTGAACTAAAGTAGTAACCTCCCAAATTGTTTTTTCTAATAAGCTGAGATTCCCATTTCTCTTAAGGAGAAGCCACCCATGAGATGTCTTTTCCTTCTCCATCATCTTAGAGCCAAGTTATATGTTCTTGTCTAATCCATGTAGCTTTTTGTTCAATGACTTGATCATCTGCTTCCTTTTTGAATTTTTAACAGATAGTAAGTAAATTTGGTGGTTTTTTCCCCTGGGTCAGTGATGGAAAGGGGTTAACTTCAGCCAGGATTGATGGCAGCTGAGGGAAATTCTTGCCCAACTAAACCCAGAACTCAAACTTAACATTAGAAAATAAGGTCCAGGGCCGGACACAGTGGCCCATGCCTGTAATCCCAGCACTTTGGGGGGCCAAGGCAGGCTGGATCACCTGAGGACAGGAGTTCGAGACCAGTCTGGCCAACATGGGGAAACCCCGTCTCTACTAAAAATACAAAAATTAGCCGGGCATGGTGGTGGGCGCCTGTAATCCCAGCTACTCAGAAGGCTGAGGCAGGAGAATCACTTGAACCTAGGAGGCGGAGGTTGCAGTGAGCCAAGATGGCGCCATTGCACTCCAGCCTGGGTGACAAGAGTGAAACTCCATCTCAAAAAAAAAGAAAAGAAGGTCCAGCTTTTGGATTCAATGAGTGGGAAATACATTGTGCCTTTCTCTAGATGTGATACGTTATACCAAAATCTTTGTAGTGTGCAGAGCGGTGGTTTGAGACTAAATACAGGCTTAGAACTTGCAGAGTGTGTATTCTTGGATGGCTGATGCATCGACTTGCATTCCCACTTAACACTTTGATTAGCATGAACTTGCCAATCAAAAAATGACAATCAATTTGAGAAAATAGAAATAGATATTTTTAAATAAAACCATTCACAGTTTACTTTGTCTTGATACCTTGGTTTGTCCCAGCTGAAGTGAAGCAAGAGAGTTTGAATTAATTTTTCCATTATAATGTTTTCGCATGTCTGCCTCTAAAACTGTGATTTTCAAGCTTTAGCGTGCATCAGAATCACCTGTAGGGCTTGTTAAAACACTAATTGCTGGGCCTCAACCCAAAAGCCCCCAAAGTGGCACTTCTGAGTTCCTGCTGATGTTACAAGGGACCACACTTTTGAGAATCTGTGCTTTAAGCTAAGGAAATATTGCCTGGTGGGTTGGCTGCCTGGTATTGGGCATGGAAATTTGAATTGCTGATTGGTAGATGGTGTGTCTGGACTTAACTCACGTAGTAAATACTGCTGATCAATACCTAATCATTCCACATTTATTGAGCTCCACCTGTGTGTATGTGTACCCAAGCACACATGTGTGAAGGGCTATAGCCAAAGTATTTTTACTAGCCTGTATGAAATCACTAGTCCTTATTTTTAAAGGTCTATGGTTTCTTGGAAGTAGTTTGATTGTTGAGAGAGACCTTTGATCTGCAGTGTAAATCTACCAGTCATGGGCCAGAAGGGCAAAAGCCCAGCTTTCTCTTTGGAAAGACTCAGGCTGTGGTTTGTTGATGGCCAGGTTTTCCTCAGGCTCCAACAACTGTGCTTATACCAAGCAGATCCTCATCCTCCATATAATCATCTTTGTTATTCGTGGGGGTTTAATTACATTACAAGTGGCCAAAACCCCTGTTCTCAGTGAAGAACCACATTGGATTTGTATTCTGTTCAGTTGTAGTCTACACTGCAGTCTTATTCCTGGTTCAAACTACCTCTTTAAATTGATTTGTCTTGTGCTGGTCTGTTAAATCCTGCCCTCCTTGGTGCTAGATCCAGTTGTGCCTCAGGGCAGAGGAAACAAAACACAGCTATCCTGTTGGCCTGTGTTGTGGTTTTGAAGTTTGTACTTTCTCTGTGGGTGCCAGTTAAATATTGGAGAGCAAGGAATGTGGACTTGTATGGCTTTGAACCAAGAGAGGGTTATGAGCCTACTGGATTGAGGTTAAAATCCAAGAACCAACATTTAGAGCTTTGTGCTTTTCTCTCATTCCATCACTTTGTAATGATGATACTTAACATGAGCAGGGTGAATGACAGGTACTGACGAAGTCCAACACAAAGGTATAATACAGCCTGTTGTCTAAAGCCAAGGAGTCATAAAACCATGAGAAATAAATAGGAATCAATAGTTAGTAGTGACATTGGTGCTCTCTAGAAATCTCAGCATGAGCTGCTATAGAATACCCTCCCAGCAACAAAACCTAATCAGTAAGGCCAGCTAGACCCAATGGCTCATGCCTGTAATCCCAACACTTTGGGAGGCCAAGGTGGGAGGATGGCTTGTGTCCAGAAGTTCGAGACCAGCCTGGACAACATAGTGAGATCCTATCTCTATAAAAAATCAAAAATTAGCCAGGCATGGTGGTGCATACCTATAGTCCTGGCTATTTGGGAGGCTGAGGCAGGAGGATTGCTTTAGCCCTGGAGGTCGAGGCTGCAGTAAGCCATGATTGCGCCACTGCACTCAGCCCGGGTGACAAAGCAAGACCCTGTCTCAGAAAAAAAGAAAATTCAAGGCCAGTTAAGACAAAATGCTATGACTTTGAAATTCACAGAAAGAAATAACAGTTTAGATTAGGTCTTCAGGTATTCAGGATAGAGATAATCTCCTGAAAAACCTGAATTTCAGAGATTCTTAGACTGGCTGCCAAAGGATGAAGCTAGTGAAGGAGAAAAAGCTTAAATTCCATCTTGAGCTCTTGGATTGTGATAATACAATGATTTCATTAACTTTTCATTTCTGTATACCTGTTCATTTGGAATTTAATGCTTGACTTCTTTGTTCATTTTGGATCTAAACTTCTCTTTTCTTCCTTCCCCATTCACATCTATTAGAAGACTGCATCACCATTTCTTTGGCCCCCTTACTCTGTTGTCCTTTCCCTTTTCTTTCAGTTTTTTTAATCGCATGTCTAGTATATTAAGTCTCCATAGCCCTCCTGATGCAGTAGACAGTGCTATGCTGTGGATATAATACCAACCAGAAATTGGCATTTATAAACCTGTTAAGAGACTTTAAGCATGCTTCAAGAGGCAGTTGACCCACTGGAATTTCTATAAGGCTGGTACCCTTCCCAGAGTTACAGAATCTTAGGTGCCGTCTCTAGTCTGTGAGGGAGGAACTCCCAGCATCCCCATTGCCCACAAATGGAATCCTCACTGTATCCACTAGGAGATTAGAAATTAAGGTTTCTTCACTACTTCTATGGTAGGGTTGTCTGAAATTCCCTTTCAGGCTGTGGGTACTGGTCTTGGGTTCTAGTCATAAGGGGTTCCTTATAAGGAGCAGGCGGAGGGGAGTACACTTTCATGTGATTTAATTTTGATCCTGCCCTCTCCAGCTGCTCCTTCAAAAGATACATCAAAAGATAGAAACTCTGGGCTGGGCACAGTGGCTCACACACTTTGGGAGGCCAAGCGGGGGTGCAGATCACCTGAGGTCAGGAGTTTGAGACCAGCCTGGCCAATGTGGTGAAACCCCATCTCTACTAAAAATACAAAAATTAGCTGGGCGTGGTGGTGCATGCCTGTAATCCCAGCTACTCGGGAGGCTGAGGCAGGAGAATCGCTTGAACCCAGGAGGCGGAGGTTGCAGTGAGCCAAGATGGCGCCATTGCACTCCAGCCTGGGCGACAAGAGCAAAACTCCGTCTCAAAAAAAAAAAAAAGATACAAAGTCTGCATTTGATATAATGCCTTAATTACTGGGTCTACAATTAATGTTGACTGTTTTAGATTGTAAGCTCCTGGAGAGCAGTATTGCTGTAGTAGGAATGTTTTAACAGTGTCATATGAAAAAGAACAAAATAAATATTTTGATTTTGTGATTCTATGCAAGTCTTTCTGCCCAGAGTGATAATGCAA